TCACCCCATCACTTGTTGTTCACTGTTTAATCTGGAAGGAAGGTGGTCAACAGGTGGCCAGCAGTGGTCTATGTGTGGTTATTTTATTCTTGCTGCCTTCTGCTCTTTTATGGCCACTATCTGTTCCACCCTGGGAACTGAAGAGATGTTGGTAGGAAGAGGCTTTCCCCCACCTCTGATGTCCAGGCCCTTCACTCAGCTGACATCGCAGCTGCACTTCAATATGGCAGCTATTGGCCACGTGTGGCTCCTGGGTGCCTGGAATGTCGCTGGTCTAAACTGCGATGTGCTGGAATGGTAAAATACAGAGTGAGTTTCAAAGATTTAGTGATATATATATATATATATATATATATATATATATATATGTATATATATATACACACACACATATATATACATATATACACACATACATATATACATATATACACACATATATACATATATACATACATATACATGTATATACATATATAATTATTGCTCACATATTAAACTGATAATATTTTGGATATATTGGGTAAGTTAAATTGTTACAATCAACTCCACCTTTTTCTTGTTTCTTTTTAAAGTTGGCTACTAGAAAATTCAAAATTCACATGTGGCTTATATTTTATTTCAGAGGATTGCCTTTTTAAAAAAGTCTCAGGCTGCTTGCTCAAATGCCAGAAGCCAGGAAGATCATAAAAACTGAAATTTTAAAATTATTGTTATTATATATTTTTCATTTGTGAATAGCCGTATAGTATGTTATTTATAAATACATGAAACCTCATACACGAGGTCAAATGCAAATACCCTCCGGGGTGGGCTAAGCTCAGGGAGGAAGCCCTGCCTGAAAACGCTGCAGCTTAGGCTGTCACTCTTTCTTCATTCAGTCCAGCGTTTGGTCAGGTCTTCTGTCACTTAAGGCCTGAAGGGGCTGGGCCTTAGACGTTTTCCAATCAGGGACCCTGAGCTGGGGACCGTCCAATCAGGCACGCAACTGGAGCGGACAGGGCGGCTTCCGGGATTTGGCGGGGCCTTTGTCTCTCGCTGCAGCTGGAGCGCTTGGTCTCGTCTTCCCTGCTTTGTGTCCCCTGCTCTTAGAGGCCCAGCCTCTGTGGCCCTCTGACCTGCAAGCATTGGGAGATCCACAGCTAAGACGCCAGGGCCTCCCCTGGAAGCCTAGAAATGGTGAGAGTGGCGGCTCCGACATCCGGAGAGAGATTATTATTATTATTACTTTTTCTTTTTTCAGACGGAGTCTCGCTCTGTCACCCAGGCTGGAGTGCAATGGCGTGATCTTGGCTCACTGCAACCTCTGCCTTCTGGGTTCAAGTGATTCTCCTGCCTCAGCCTCCCAAGTAGCTGGGATTACAGGTACGTGCCACCAAGCCCAGCTAATTTTTGTGACTTCGTAAATATGTGTGTGTGTACTTTTCAGGGACCATTGACATTTATGGATGTGGCCATAGAATTCTCTGTGGAGGAGTGGCAATGCCTGGACACTGCACAGCAGAATTTATATAGGAACGTGATGTTAGAGAACTACAGAAACCTGGTCTTCCTGGGTGAGAATAACTTCAATACACAATTCCTAATCAACATTCATGTTATTTATTTTTAATAAAACAGGTATTGCTGTCTCTAAGCCAGACCTGATCACCTGTCTGGAGCAAGGCAAAGAGCCCTGGAATATGGAGAGACATGAGATGGTGGCCAAACCCCCAGGTAGGTGAGAGTGAATATGACAGATGACACAGGTGGAGTAAGTTGTTATTTTTATTTCTTTCAGGTATGTGTTGTTATTTTGCCCAAGACCTTCGGCCAGAGCAGAGCATAAAAGCTTCTTTGCAAAGAATAATACTGAGAAAATATGAAAAATGTGGACATCACAATTTACAGTTAAAAAAAGGCTATAAAAGTGTGGATGAGTACAAGGTGCACAAAGGAAGTTATAATGGATTTAACCAGTGTTTGACAACTACCCAGAGCAAAATATTTCAGTGTGATAAATATGTGAAAGACTTTCATAAATTTTCAAATTCAAATAGACATAAGACTGAAAAGAATCCTTTCAAATGTAAAGAATGTGGCAAGTCATTTTGTGTTCTTTCACACCTAACTCAACATAAAAGAATTCACACTACTGTCAATTCCTACAAACTTGAAGAATGTGGCAAGGCCTTTAATGTGTCCTCAACCCTTTCTCAACATAAGAGAATTCATACAGGACAAAAACACTACAAATGTGAAGAATGTGGCATAGCCTTTAACAAGTCCTCACACCTTAACACACATAAGATAATTCATACTGGAGAGAAATCCTACAAACGTGAAGAATGTGGAAAAGCTTTTAACATATCCTCACACCTTACTACACATAAGATAATTCATACTGGAGAGAATGCCTACAAATGTAAAGAATGTGGCAAAGCTTTTAACCAATCATCAACCCTTACTAGACATAAGATAATTCATGCTGGAGAGAAGCCCTACATATGTGAACATTGTGGCAGAGCTTTTAACCAATCCTCGAACCTTACTAAACATAAGAGAATTCATACTGGTGATAAACCTTATAAATGTGAAGAATGTGGCAAAGCCTTTAATGTGTCCTCAACCCTTACTCAACATAAGAGAATTCATACTGGAGAGAAACCTTACAAATGTGAAGAGTGTGGCAAAGCCTTTAACGTGTCCTCAACTCTTACTCAACATAAGAGAATTCATACTGGAGAAAAACCATACAAATGTGAAGAATGTGGCAAAGCCTTTAACACATCCTCACACCTCACCACACATAAAAGAATTCATACCGGAGAGAAACCCTACAAATGTGAAGAATGTGGCAAAGCCTTTAACCAGTTCTCACAACTTACTACACATAAGATAATTCATACTGGAGAGAAACCCTACAAATGTAAAGAATGTGGCAAAGCTTTTAAGCGGTCCTCAAACCTTACTGAACATAGGATAATTCATACTGGAGAGAAACCCTACAAATGTGAAGAATGTGGCAAAGCTTTTAACCTATCCTCACACCTTACAACACATAAGAAAATTCATACTGGAGAGAAACCCTACAAATGTAAAGAATGTGGCAAAGCTTTTAACCAATCCTCGACACTTGCTAGACATAAGATAATTCATGCTGGAGAGAAACCCTACAAATGTGAAGAATGTGGCAAAGCTTTTTACCAATACTCAAACCTTACTCAACATAAGATAATTCATACTGGAGAGAAACCCTACAAATGTGAAGAATGTGGCAAAGCCTTTAATTGGTCCTCAACTCTGACTAAACATAAGGTAATTCATACTGGAGAGAAACCCTACAAATGTAAAGAATGTGGCAAAGCTTTTAACCAATGCTCAAACCTTACTACACACAAGAAAATTCATGCTGTAGAAAAATCTGACAAATAAGAAAAATGGACCAGGCGTGGTGGCTCACACCTGTAATCCCAGCACTTTGGGAGGCCAAGGCGGGTGGATCACAAGATCAAGAGATTGAGACCATCCTGGCCAACGAAGAGAATTACTGGAGAGAAACCGTACAAACCTGAAAGATATAACAGTGCAGTTGACAACACCTCAATATTTCTAAACACCTTTAAATGGTTGTCATACTTGATTGTAGGTAAAATATAGTAGAGGAAACCTCTACAAGTGTGAAGAATGTGGCAAAACTTTTAACCAATGCTGACACTTTATTGGACAGGAAATGATGTATACTTGAGAAAAATTATGCAAATGTAAAGAATGTGAAGAAGCCATTAATATCTGTTCACATCTTATTCAATATCAGAGAGTTCATACTTAATAGAAGCATTAAAGATGAAATTACTGTCAATAGATTTTTCAGAAAATATAAGCCTTTAAAGTGAAGAAGAGTATTTATTTTGAAGACAAGCATTAAAATATCAAGAGTGTAAGCTGGGCATGGTGGCTCAGGCCTGTAATTTCAGCACTTTGGAGGCCAAGGCAGGTGGTTTACTTGAGGTCAGAAGTTCAAGACCAGCCTGGCCAACATGGTGAAACTCCATCTCTACCCAAAATACAAAAATTAGGTGGGTGTGGTAGTGCATGACTAATCCCAGCTACTCGGTGGTTGAGACAGGAGAATCGCTTGAACCTGGGAGGCAGAGGTTGCAGTGAGCTGAGTTTGTGCCACCACACTCCAGCCTGGGCACTCCAGCTGCACTCCATCTCAAAGAAAAAAAAAAACTAATATGAAGAGTGTT